AATTTTTGTATTTTTAGTAGAGACAGGGTTTCACCATGTTGGCCAGCTTGGTCTCGAACTCCTGACCTCAGGTGATCCTGCTGCATCGACCTCCCAAAGTACTGGGATTACAGGCGTGAGCCACCACGCTCAGCCTCTTTCTTGTTCTATATGTCCATGCTCTGCTCCACTTCTGCCCCTTCACTCTGCCCCCACACATCACTCCAGACTGGCCTTGTGGTCAGAGCCTGGAATGCCTGGGCTGCTGGGGGCCTGTGGACTGCACTGGGCCAGAACCCCTGCCGCCTTCAAGACTGGCCTGTAGCCAGCAGGTAGGTGACTTTTCCCAGGCCGGCCTATCCCACCTTTCCCCTCCACTCACTCACCTCCCTTGCCTGGGTCAATTAGAGAAAGCTTGTCGGCCAGGCATGGTGGCTCATGCCTGTAATCTCAGCACTTTGGGAGGCCGAGGCGGGCGGATCATCTGAGCTCAGGAGTTTGAGACCAGCCTGGCCAACATGGCAAAACCCCGTCTCTACTAAAAATACAAAAATTAACCGGATGTGGTGGTGTGCACCTGTAATCCCAGCTACTCGGGAGGCTGAGGCAGAAGAATCGCTTGAACCCAGGAGGGGGAGGTTACAGTGAGCGGAGATCGTGCTACTGCATTGCAGCCTGGGCGAGAGAGCGAGTCTCCATCTCATATAAAAAAAAGAAAAAGAAAGAAAGAAAGCTTGTCTGTTGGCCTGCCCTGCAGGGTGGAGTTCAGAGGGAAGGTCAGGAGCCTAGTGACAGCTCAAAAAAAAAAAAACCCAAATACCAATGTTGGCCCCTTTTGCCTTTCATTCATGTGTTTTCTATACACTAAACTCACATATTGGGTTTGCAGATCACTCCAAGCTTGGCTGGAGCTGTGGTGGTAAGGAGGGTAATAGAGAAGCTTCCCCACCCTCAACCCCACCCCTTCCTTCCTGGAGTTCCCAGCCCTGACTTTAGATCCCTCCCACACTGGACCTTCAAAACCCTCAGGGCAGAGAGCAGCCCTACACTCCCTACACCACACCCATACTCAGCCCCTGCAGGCAAGGAGAGAACAGGTCAGGTTCCCGAGAGCTCAGGTGAGTGACACGTTGGAATGGCCCAGGGCACCGGGAACGGGCCTGGCTCTGGCCCCTGATGCAGGAACATGGAGCTGATCCAGGACACCTCCCGCCCGCCACTGGAGTACGTGAAGGGGGTCCCGCTCATCAAGTACTTTGCAGAGGCACTGGGGCCCCTGCAGAGCTTCCAAGCCCGACCTGATGACCTGCTCATCAACACCTACCCCAAGTCTGGTAAGTGAGGAGGGCCACCCACCCTCTCCCAGCCTGCTCACCTCCTATCTCCCTCCCTCTCCAGGCACCACCTGGGTGAGCCAGATACTGGACATGATCTACCAGGGCGGCGACCTAGAGAAGTGTAACCGGGCTCCCATCTACGTACGGGTGCCCTTCCTTGAGGTCAATGATCCAGGGGAACCCTCAGGTGCATGGCTGGGTCCTGGGGGTAAGGGAAGTGCTCACCAGACCTTCCCTGACCCACTACTCAGGGCTGGAGACTCTGAAAGACACACCGCCCCCACGGCTCATCAAGTCACACCTGCCCCTGGCTCTGCTCCCTCAGACTCTGTTGGATCAGAAGGTCAAGGTGAGGCCGGGCTCAATGGTTCACACCTGTCATGGTGCTGGGGCTGGGTCCTCTGCCCCTGCAGGTGGTCTATGTTGCCCGAAACCCAAAGGACGTGGCGGTCTCCTACTACCATTTCCACCGTATGGAAAAGGCGCACCCTGAGCCTGGGACCTGGGACAGCTTCCTGGAAAAGTTCATGGCTGGAGAAGGTGGGCTTGACTGGAGGAAGGAGGGTGTGAAGCCTGTGTCGGTGCCCCCTGCCCGCTTCTCTAGTGTCCTACGGGTCCTGGTACCAGCACGTGCAGGAGTGGTGGGAGCTGAGCCGCACCCACCCTGTTCTCTACCTCTTCTATGAAGACATGAAGGAGGTGAGACCGACTGTGATGCTTCCCCCCATGTGTTTGCTCCACTGAGGAGCCCTCTGCTGCTCAGAACCCCAAAAGGGAGATTCAAAAGATCCTGGAGTTTGTGGGGCGCTCCCTGCCAGAGGAGACCATGGACTTCATGGTTCAGCACACGTCGTTCAAGGAGATGAAGAAGAACCCTATGACCAACTACACCACCGTCCCCCAGGAGCTCATGGACCACAGCATCTCCCCCTTCATGAGGAAAGGTGGGTGCTGGCCAGCACGGGGGTTTGGGGCGCTCCAGCTTTGCTCCCTGCCTTCCTCCCCCAGGCATGGCTGGGGACTGGAAGACCACCTTCACCGTGGCGCAGAATGAGCGCTTCGATGCGGACTATGCGGAGAAGATGGCAGGCTGCAGCCTCAGCTTCCGCTCTGAGCTGTGAGAGGGGCTCCTGGAGTCACTGCAGAGGGAGTGTGCGAATCTACCCTGACCAATGGGCTCAAGAATAAAGTATGATTTTTGAGTCAGGCACAGTGGCTCATGTCTGCAATCCCAGCGATTTGGGAGGTTGAGCTGGTAGGATCACAATAGGCCACGAATTTGAGACCAGCCTGGTAAAATAGTGAGACCTCATCTCTACAAAGATGTAAAAAAATTAGCCACATGTGCTGGCACTTACCTGTAGTCCCAGCTACTTGGGAAGCAGAGGCTGGAGGATCATTTCAGCCCAGGAGGTTGTGGATACAGTGAGTTATGACATGCCCATTCACTACAGCCTGGATGACAAGCAAGACCCTCCCTCCAAAGAAAATAAAGCTCAAAATAAAATATGATTTGTGTTCATGTAGAGCCTGTATTGGAAAGG